CGGAGAAAGAACAGCTGTGCCTCCGCCTCTCCGCTCAATCTCTATAAATAACCAATCGCGAGCGGAGGCTACTTTTTAGCCAATGAAGCGCCCCAAACTGATAAAGCCTTGGCGGCAGCCAATGAACAACACTTAGGGGTGTCAGACTCGCGCCCCGAGACCAATGAGTGCAGAGTCTGGGAGAGGTAATTTGAGCTAGAGTGTGGGTGTGTGGTGCAAAAGCTTCCTACTTCCAAGCCCAAAAACCTGCTCTGCGACTGAGCATGCCCTGAACTAACTGCGGGCGCCCTGAGACTTCTGGATTGGGATGTAATCCGGTCTCCGGGTTTTGACCGCACTCGAGCGGGGAGGTGGGTACGACCCGCGGGACCCTGCCCCGAGAGAGCTGCAGGTACCAGAAGCTACCCCTTTCCTAGTCGGAACAGTATCTCAGACTTGGAGTACCTCCTGTTTTCTTTGTGCAAGGCTGCAGTGCACAGAGTCGGTCAGAGAAGACAGAGTAGCGTTTCTGTGGCGAACGGTTTAGAAAAATCTATGGGGCAGGTTTGCTCCGCCGGCTGCTCGTGCATTCCACGGCACCCACAGGACTTCGGGTTTCCGGCCCCCAGACCCACGCCCGCCCGGGGCTGAGTGAATGGCGTCCTTGGGCCTTTGATAACGGGAGTTGGCAAGACCACAGCCTACTCCATCCCTGAGGCGGCCCGCCGCGCCCACGTGCTTCTCGCAGAGCCGCCGCCCTTGTCCACCACTCCCACAGCTGTAAAATAAAGCGGCCTGCATGCTTCCTACAGCGCTTTCCTCGCTCCCATATACGCACACACACCCCATCTTCCAGCCAGTTCCTAACTCGCGCCACTCCCCAAATCGGACTCAAATCCGGAGCCCCGCCCACTGCCCCGCCCCCTCCCGGCCCCGCGGAAAACCAGGAGCGGCCGCTTGGGCAAGGCGCGGCCGGAACGCACTGGGCATGCTCGCCGGGGAGGGGCGGGCCGGGCTGCGCGCGGCGAGTAGGAAGCCCTCGCCCAGTAGAGGCTGTGGGAGAGAGCGCGATGGGCCGCGGCGGTGGGCGCACGTTCCGCGGGGACTCATGCCACGCGCGTCCCGGCCCGACGCGCAATTAGCAGCCACCTCCGCAGCCCGCCGCCACCGCCTCCCTGCCCTCCCGGGCTGCCGCAGCTAGGAGCTCCAGCCGTCGCCTCGCGCAGGCTGCGGGCATTGTCCTCTCGGTTCGCCGCCCGGGCTGCTGCTGCCGCCGCGGACTGCTGCGGGGCCCGGACCCGCACCCCAGGGATACGCTGCCGCCGCCGCCGGCCGGCCCGGCGCCCGGCCTCCGTTCGGTGGTTTCCGCCCTGCGTTCTCTGGGTTGCTCTCTCCTGGGTTTTTCCTGCGTAGCTGAGGAAGGGGAAGAGAAGTCCAGCCGCCAAGCCCAGCCTTCCCCGGCGCGCAGCCCCGACGGGGCCGCGGCAGGCGCGGCGAGAGCGCTGACGGAGCCATGAGAGAGTACAAAGTGGTGGTGCTGGGCTCGGGCGGCGTGGGCAAGTCCGCGCTCACCGTGCAGTTCGTGACGGGCTCCTTCATCGAGAAGTACGACCCGACCATCGAAGACTTTTACCGCAAGGAGATTGAGGTGGACTCGTCGCCGTCGGTGCTGGAGATCCTGGATACGGCGGGCACCGAGCAGTTCGCGTCCATGCGGGACCTGTACATCAAGAACGGCCAGGGCTTCATCCTGGTCTACAGCCTCGTCAACCAGCAGAGCTTCCAGGACATCAAGCCCATGCGGGACCAGATCATCCGCGTGAAGCGGTACGAGCGCGTGCCCATGATCCTGGTGGGCAACAAGGTGGACCTGGAGGGTGAGCGCGAGGTCTCGTACGGGGAGGGCAAGGCCCTGGCTGAGGAGTGGAGCTGCCCCTTCATGGAGACGTCGGCCAAAAACAAAGCCTCGGTAGACGAGCTATTTGCCGAGATCGTGCGGCAGATGAACTACGCGGCGCAGCCCAACGGCGATGAGGGCTGCTGCTCGGCCTGCGTGATCCTCTGAGGCGGCCACCGCGCGCCGGCCGCGCTCTGCGCACAAAAGCCAAACGCATCCGACTCTCTAAATGTGATTTATTTCTTGCTTTGAGATTGGAGACCACTTTGCATTGGCCAGGGTGTCTTGGGAGCCCGGCTGGCCTCCGCGGCCGGCGTCCCCTGCCTCCACCCTGTGCCCGAGGGGGTGTCCGGTCCTGCCCATCCGATACTCTGGTGGAAATGTGGCTCTTTGCAGCATGTACGTTTCTCCCTGATTTTGGTTGATGCATATTTCCCCGTTTAAGTAGCCGTTAGGGCGCAGTATCGGCAGCTTGACACCCACCAAGCAAAAGTTTCAGCCTGGAAAAAAAATGGGGGGGAAGGGTGGATGAAAAGGAGGGAGAGAAGGTGGAAATGGTTTTTTTTTTTTTTTTTCTATTTTCTTTCTTTTTTTTTTTTTTTTTTTTTGGTCAACAGCCGTTTTTCTAGTTCCAAGTTTTAAATACATGGAAGGAAGTCCGGGAGAACCATATGAAGGAGCAGGAGGAGAGGAAGAAACTTTTTTTCCTTCTTTTCCAGGAGTAGCTGGAAATTAAGATCGGGTTCCTTTTCTGCCAGCTTGGAAGGGCAACCCCATGACTGATTGCGATTCTGAGGATGTCTATGCAAAGTTGGATTCTTGTTACAGTGTATCCAATCTGAAGTATTGCACATCTGAACTGGGACTGTTAACACTGATGCCAATACAGTGTGGGGTGCCAGAAAGTGTCTGCTGATATTTGTGGAAAAAAAATCTATTTTGTTTACCTACTGTATCAAAGGGGAGTCTGGGGGAGAATGGTAGTATTTTTTTTTTTTATCAGCTGTGAAAAAAATGTTACAGATCTGCACATTTTCGTGTGTACTATGGTGTGTGTGTGTATGTGTGTGGTGTGTGTGTGTTTTAAGTTTAGCCTTTTGTTTTTGTTTTTTGGTTGGCAGTAACCGATTTTAATGACTAGCTTTTAAAAATACAGTACAAAGACTTTGTAAATGTGATTCAGGGCCCCCAGCACCCCTGTGTCTGCAGAGTGCCTTCAAAACTCAGCTGTTCCAGCCGGTGCCAACCTGTGAACTTCCCACCATATCCCAGAATCTGCTATTCCCCAAACCACTTCCCAGTTTCCTTTCAGTAATCTTTCTGAAGGAGCCAGGACAATAGGGCCTGTTGTTTAGTGAATTTCTTTATTATTTTCAGCCTTTAAAATGTAATTTCCATCTCTTGCAATGAATTTGTTTCCCTTTTTTTTGCTTCATTTTGTTTAAATTTTCAGGTATTTAGCTCCCCTTTCATATTATTTTTAAATTTTTTAATTACCTGTTGTAGGGTGTTCCTCCAGAAGCAAAGAGCAAAATTTTACTGTTGTGATGTACCAATTCTAACTAATTGTAATTTTTAATTTCATGCGTTTAATCATTGTCTCTTCATTTTAAGACTTTTAATACAAATGTCATTTTTAAAGAAACAAACCCAAAACTATTGTTTGTGTTTCTGTGTTTCATATTCAGTGATTTAATACAGTATCATGGCTGAGGTGGATGGGGCAGGTGCATGATACTCTTCAGAGCTATTTGTGAAATTTTAAAGACAGAAGTGTCTCAGTGACAAGTTGGATGACACTACTCCCAACTTTTTAAATTTGGAGAAAACCATCAAGGTCGAGGAAGCCCTGGGTATGGCCATTACCATCTGATTAGAAGATGAACAGGTATTTTGAATCTGATCTGACATGGAACAGTTTACCTCATTGTAGGTAGGGAACAAGAGAACCCATCTATTAAAATTGCCTTAGATCTGGGAAAGTAACCATCCTTCTGGCAAAGTAGGATGGCACTTTTAAGTTTTTCTTCCTTTTTTCCCTCTGTTTATATTGCACATCAAGTCAAAAACATGTTTGGGAAAGATGGTTTTCAATTCTGAAGTTATACCTAGTGATGTTTTTTGCAGTACATTTGAATGGATTGTAGACACTGCCTCAACCCTTTTGAGGTTTTGATTTGGAAATAGATTTAAAAGAAAACAGGCTAAGATAATATCCTTGTTCTCATTTACACCCTGCAGTTTGGACCACATTTGACCTCATAAGTTTTTCCTTTTAACAGTAGGAGGCAGTGTGAGCTTTTTATTTTTTATTTTTCTTAAGGTGGTCTTAGTAATATAACATGTTCATACATATCAAGAGAGTACTTGGTATACCTTAGGTCTATGAAGTGTAGCTGAAATCTGAAGAGTCTTGACAAAGGGATTTACACCCTTGACAAAACCAAAAGAAATTAACAGGCCACAGGTTTCTTTAAAGCTGTGTTAACATATCTTGCCTTAAAATGTGTGTGTGTGTTTTTGCTTTGCTTTTTTTTTTTTGCCCAAGAGGCATCTCAGTACTCCAGCAATGGAGGAAGAATAGAGAATTTTGCCTGGCAATGGTCCTACTGCCATTTTTTTTTTCCCACTCTGATCTCACTTAAGTTTGATATCAAACACAATTGGGAGGCAATAGTATCAATATCCTAAATGTAGAAATTAAAAGATACTGTATAATTTTATGCCTTTGCAAAGATTCGTTCTTGTATTTGAATAAATTCAGTTGCTAAAGTAGATCCAAAGTGTTAAAAATGCTGAAGTCATGTCAAGTACTGTCTGGAGGGTTTTTTTAAGAAAAGGCATTTGGCATTTAACTGTCTCTTGTTTTATTTTTAAGTTTTTGGAAACCTTTTGACATAAAATGCTGCCAAGTATCTAAGAAATGTATATACTGACAGAAGATATTTGAAAGTGGAAAATTGGAAATGAAATATGTTGCTGGGTGCGTTAATCACCTCCGCCCAGGATTTAGTCACTTGCAGGACCTCTTTATAGTCTAGGATGGCAGAGCAGAAGATTTTAATATGCTTTTATTAAGTGATGTAAAATAAATGCTTTTTGGATTATCAATGAAAGCAATTTTATGTGTGCCTGAAGCAAGAAAATAGCGTTTTTGGTTTTATCTCATATTTTCTTGGCAAAATTGAGAGAAATTAGGAACACTGCTATTTTTTTCTTAAAAATGTTTTTAAGAATATGTTCGTTTCTTTGACTATTAAGAACCCCTTGTGGTATTAGTGTGTGAAGAGATAAGGGCATTTGTTTCAATGAAAAAGTTAGTGTTAAAGGAAGTGAGTCAGGGAGGGCGGAGTTTGTTGTAAGGCAATCACCTGTCAAAACAGAAATTGGGTGGGAAAGGAGTCTTTATCTTGGGGAGCAAAAGCTGACTTTTAAACTTGACCCCTGCTGTTTTTAAACAGCTTTTCCTTTTGGTCTCTGACAGTCAATCCAGGTTTTATGTTATTTCAAAAGGGTTATTTTTGTCCTCCTTTTTTAATAGCTTCAGGAAAGTTAAAGGTATCATCTTAGGTCTAACACTCTAGTCTTTGAGAGTTACGGTTCTTTCGTAGAACAATTTCCATGTTGTTAACTGTTGTAGACTTAATTGAATCACATTTTGGGACCAGATGTATTTGGGGATAGAATTCTTTAAATGTATGGGACTTCATGCTTCCTGATTATGTAATATTTCCTGTGGTTGGGAATCCTAGAATGCCTGATCTATTTTATCTGTTCAGGTAGTTTTGTTATTGTACCCTCTTTTGGGTCATATTCTAGTATTTCTCACAGGGGGTATGAGAAACAGAAAGCTATATGTAGCAGCTGGTCTTGAGAAGTAGAAGCATCTTAACTGTCATAAGAGCATAGATTTTTTGTTTTTCACAACAGCTGGAATAAGTTCCTGCATTATAAGTATAAAGGGAACCGAGATTTAATTTGGAGATCATCACTGTTAAAACGATACCAGACATTTGTCACAGTGTCTTATTTGGGGAAAGTTTGCTAATATACATTTTGTCTGTGAAAATATAGTAAATTTTAAAATACTAATATAATGTGGTATTCTTGATTACAGTATTTTATGCAGACTATTAGGAATGATTCAGTGCATTTAACTGAACACAGAGCTAGTTCTAGGTGAGTGAGATCTTTATCTATTAACTGGATTTTGAAGGTTTGAGAAGGCTATGGGGATCATCTGGTTGAAAGGTTCTCAAACTTGACCATATATCAAAATCACCTGGAGCTTAAAACATGTACTGCTGGGACCCTCCTCCAGTTTCTTACCCAGTGGGTCTCGGGTAGGGTCTCAATTTTCATTTCTAACAAGTTTCCAAGTGATTGTGTTATTGCTGTTCCAGGGACCACACTTTGAAAACCAGTGATCTAGACTGAACTCCAAATGAGTACTATACTGACAGCCACCTAGATATTGAGAGACACAGACTTCAGACTCATGTCACACATTTTGGAGTGCTGTCTACTACAGTTAGAGAATAATCTCTATTGAAATCTAAGCTAAAGAGGACATATACCATTTATACTAAGACTAACTGTTGTGTGTGAAATAGAATAAACATTGCAGGTAGTTTTTGATCATTTTCACATTATTACAGGAACATTTTGACTATGGTTTTCAATGTTAATTCAGAAGTTGACTTTAAATGAAAATGTGGTTAGAATAGAGGCAAAGCCTAAGTGATCAGAATCAACATTCCCCTTCTCCCCAACCTAGGGGAAAAAAAATTTGAAAAGTATGTCTTCAATAAAAGGGGACACTTTATTTGTCTTCTCTTCAACATTAAAAAACAAAGATTTTAAGTTTTCATGGCAAGGGTTCTAAAAATCATTGTGCCAGAGAATTTAAATCTTCATATCATGGTAAGCACATGCGTATGTCTGTGACTCAGTTTCTTAGCCAGACTTCCAGGTGTTAGTTAATTCCTTCTCATTTAGTTCTACTGTAATCCATTCTGGGAAAATGCATACCACAAAACTGTGTATCTTGCAGCTTCTTTCGTTATGCATCTTAATTCCCTCAGAAGGTCCCAGAACTTTATGTTAAAGATCTGGGTTTTTAAAGACAATTTGGGGGCCTTCTAAAGAAACAATAGTAGATCTAATTACAAGTAGTGGATTGCTTACTTCAAATTTCTCTTTTACAATTTAGAAAGTTTAGTACCAGTTTATAGACTGAGGGAGTAGTAGCTACTATTTAGATGCTGAGAATAATATTATCATGCTTGGGTGGGGAAGAAAGGCCCTTACTCAAATCTCCATTTTCATTTTTAATGCTTCCTGGACTTCAGTTATTTTCTTGCTTTTGCCTCAAGAATAATAAATATTTTTGGTTAAAATTTTTTTTGTTCAACCCTGTTGTTGTTACTGTTATTTTCATAGCACAGTAGTCTACAGCTCTCTATAGTAGCTTAATAGCTATTTGCTGAATGAATGGAACATGGAGTGTTACATCTGAAACTATTCTATTAGAAGGTGAAAAGTGTTGATTGAAGAATGGTAGGATTTTATCTTCCCTACCCATGATAGATTTATTAAGATTGTCTTTGGAGCTATGTCTTCCATTCCAACTATACAGAAATAAACTTTTTTAAAGTTTAGTTTGCCCATCTGATAAAGGAACATTCCTGTATGCTATTCTAAGGTTCATTTTCAACAAAAGTTACAGACATTTATGGTTGATAGTTTGAGATCTATGACAGTTTTAGGGAGCTCCATATTCAAAAGGCTATTGCTGGTGATAGTACAATGAAACACTGACTTCAGTATATTTTTATCTTGGCTTTCATTTTACGGTTATTTCTACTACTGTTAATATGGACTAATACTTGATTTTGTGAACCTGTTTTAATTTTAGGGTTATATTTATGTTGGAATAATATATTTTAAAAGTGTCCTATACTATGAATTTATTTGCCATATATAAGACAATCAGAATTATCTGGTAGTTTATTCTAATCCTGGTTAATAATCATTAGGACTAAACTATTTACATTAAAGAAGGAAAAAACAATGAGATGATAATTTTTTTTTTCTTTGAGACGGAGTCTTGCTCTGTCGGCCAGGCTGGAGTGCAATGGCGCGATCTCGGCTCACTGCAACTTCCGCTTCCTGGGTTCAAGCAATTCTCCTGCCTCAGCCTTTCCAGTAGCTGGGACTACGGGCGCCCTCCACCACTCCCGGCTAATTTTTGTATTTTTCATAGAGACAGCATTTCACCATACTGGCCAGGCTGGTCGTGAACTCCTGACCTTGTGATCTGCCCACCTTGGCTTCCCAAAGTGCTGGGATTACAGGTGTGAGCCACCGCACCCAGCCTTTTTTTTGAAATGGAGTCTGGCTCTGTCGCCCAGGCTGGAGTGCAATGGCGCGATCTCGGCTCACTGCAACCTCTGCCTCCCAGGTTCAAGCGATTAGCCTGCCTCATCCTCCTGAGTAGCTGGGATTACAGGCGTGCACCACCACGCCCGCCTAATTTTTGTATTTTTAGTAGAGATGGGGTTTCACTACGTTGGTCAGGATGGTCTTGAACTTCTGACCTTGTGCTCCACCCACCTCAGCCTCCCAAGAGTTGGGATTACAGGCGTGAGCCACTGCACCCGGCTGAGATGATAATTTTATTTAAAAAAAAAATTGTAGAGATAGGGTCTTGCCGTGTTGCCCAGGCTGGTCTCAAATTCCTGGGCTCAGGAGATCTTCCCTCCTCAGCCCCTCAAAGTGCTGGGATTACAGGCCTGAGCCACTGCATCCAGCCAGGAGTGACAATTTCTAAAGCCTTAATTAGTGAAATGGTTTGTTTTGAGAAGCAGAAATGACTAAGTGGTATAGACATGCAGGAAAAGCAAAATGGGCCTTATGGCTATTGAAATTATGAGTGTTGATCTGTTCTATAAATTGGAGGAGACAGCTATTTGCATTCTTTCTTATCCAGTTGACTAAACTTACTCATTTTAAAATGAATTATCTTGCAAAATTATGTGAGGTTAAGTTTGTCAGAGGATTGAAAACGTGGTTGGTTTATTTGTGGTAATTGTGAAAAATTGCAAAGGTAGCAAAATTTTTTAAAAAATGGAAAAGAGAAAGATTATTGATGCCTTGTGAATACAGGTGTCCCCAAAAGGCCTGAGACCAACCTTAATTATCAAGAATATGGTTGCAGTGGAAATTGGTAAACAGCTGAAATTGATTCATTGATTATTCAACACTTATTGAGCACATACTACTATTATTAATAGCTGTACTGCGAGCGCTAATACTTAAAAGAGGAAGTCAGGTGAAGGCGCAACAGCTTTATGCTCTTTTTCACTATAATCTGTGAAATAGTGTATATTAAACAATAATAGTATATGGAAAAGCACATCTACATGTGTCATCAGTTATAATACTGTGGGGCTGTTTGGCAGACAATAGAGTAGATAAATTTATTGAACATTGGGCCTTTGAAAGGTATGTGGAAATTGTAAATAAAAATGGATTCCATGAATTTCAAATAATAATTGTTCTGTTGTATGTGAAACTGTGT